GTGGTGGCGGGCGCCTGTAATCTCAGCTACTCGGGAGGCTGAGGCAGGAGAATCGCTTGAATCCTGGAGGCGGAGGTTGCAGTGGGCCGAAATCGCGCCATTACACTCCAGCCTGGGCAACAAGAGTTAAAAAAGAATGCCTCACAAAAATTCAAGAAATACAGCGACTGCAGATGGGTCGGTTTCACTACAGCACAAGCAGCGGAAAAAGGACACAGATCGGGGAGAAATCACCCTACAAAGATGACAACTGAGGAATGCGGAGTGGGGACTGACACACGTTACGGTGAAACCGTGCACCACGACCAAAGGCGGTCCTAGGACTGCGACTATGTGGGCGCAGAGGCCACCCCCCAGGCTTGGCGGGCGAGTAAAGGCAGGGCTGGGGGCCTGCTCAGTGTGGCCTTAGGGAGGAACTTCGGGGGTCTCCTCTCTCCCCATCGAATCCCTGAGCAGTTCCCGAACAGAAATCGGAGACCAGACGGTGCCTGGGCCCCAGCCCTCCCACGGGGACTGCACCTTGGGCCTGGCTCGGAAGCGGGTCAGAGTCTGCGAAAGACCAGCGAGGACTCTTGGGTTTCGGGGCAGGCCGCGGGCGCCCACCCACGCCAGCACCGGGAGCCGCGCGGCGACTCGGCGAGCCCGGCAGGCAGGACAGGACTGCGGCGCAGGTCTGGCTCAGGCGGAGGAAGCAGCCGCCGCCCCAGCTGACGGAGTGCGGCCGGGGGCTTCCCAGAGGAGGCGGCGACGTCGAGCCCTTTCGAACGTTTCCACCCGGCTAGCTCACGTAGCCTCGGCCCCGCCCGGCCCCGCCCGGCCCCGCCCCACCCACTCCGGCCACCGCCCCCTCCCCGGCCTACAGTTCGCGGGTGGGGCGACCTGCGACAGCCCCTTTAAGAGGCGTGGTCACGTGCTCCGCCCCCACCTCCGCCTCGCGCGCCAGTAAGGGGTGGGGTGCGGGAGGAGGTGCCGGGGAGGTGGGGGGAGCGAAGTGTGCGCTGCTGCGCAGGCGCGGTGGTCGGACGACAGACCGTGTGTTTCCAAAATGGCGGCAGCGATGGATGTGGATACCCCGAGCGGCACCAACAGCGGCGCGGGCAAGAAGCGCTTTGAAGTGAAAAAGGTTGGGTCTCGCCAGCGCCTTCCTCAGGGAAGGAATGCACTGTTCCCTCTTTTTGTCTTTGCAGTGGAATGCAGTAGCCCTCTGGGCCTGGGATATTGTGGTTGATAACTGTGCCATCTGCAGGAACCACATTATGGATCTTTGTAAGTAATTGGAGGAGGATGGGAGGAAGTTGGTCCAGTGATCCTGTTGCTCTTGTTCCCACAGGCATAGAATGTCAAGCTAACCAGGCGTCCGCTACTTCAGAAGAGTGTACTGTCGCATGGGGAGTCTGTAACGTAAGGAAGCATCTTTACCTGTCAGCATGGCTTTATTTTTAATAAAATATATGTTTTCTTTCAGCATGCTTTTCACTTCCACTGCATCTCTCGCTGGCTCAAAACACGACAGGTGTGTCCATTGGACAACAGAGAGTGGGAATTCCAAAAGTAGGTATCTTTGGTTGTTTTGACGGGGCTTTAATTAATCAGAGTAATTTACTTTGTCTTTCAGGTATGGGCACTAGGAAAAGACTTCTTCCATCAAGCTTAATTGTTTTGTTATTCATTTAATGACTTTCCCTGCTGTTACCTAATTACAAATTGGATGGAACTGTGTTTTTTTCTGCTTTGTTTTTTCAGTTTGCTGTTTCTGTAGCCATATTGTATTCTGTGTCAAATAAAGTCCAGTTGGATTCTGGAACGGATGCTCTCTCTTGTGTATGTGAACAAAGTGAACATAAATGAAGAGTCTCCCCTTCCAAGGCTGAAAACTCAGCTTTTGAAAGTGAAATGTTTGTTCATCGGGGCCAGAGCAGGGTTGTCCTCTGAGCGCATCACTTAGTGACGAGGAATCCAACAGCTCAAGGCAGAGTGTGGATCACCGGCTCCCGAAAACAGCAGTCAGCCCTTCTTTCTCCTGTGTGACAGCAGTGGGCAGCTGAAAGAGGGAAGAATGTGGGATTCAGTCATCAAACCCAGTTCTGAGTCCTGGTTCCACAGCTTGGGTACTGATGGCAATCTTGGCCAAGTTGTCTCTCTACTCTGAACTTTCCTCCTCTGTACTGTGGGCTTCTGAGGACTAAGTGGCATCATGTGGGCACAGAGAGAAGCTTTGTAAAATGTAAAACCGCTATACAAATGTGACCTTTGGTTGTGTATGACAGCAGTCCCCAACCTTTTTGCCACCAGGGATTGGTTTCATGGAAGACGATTTTTCCATGGACCGGGGGTGGGGCGGGGGTGTGCTTGGGGATGGTTTTGGAACTGTTCCACCTGAGATCATGAGGCAGTAGATGGACCGCGCAACCTAGATCCCTCACATGCACGGTTCGCCAATAGGGTTGAAGCTCCTATGAGAATCTAACGCTGCCGCTGATG